ATGACGACTTAAACATCAAAACTTGAAAATTTGTTATTTTAAGCAGTTAAATGTTGTCATTTTGTTGTATTTTAAATTATTTTTTATGGAGCATCCCTACTTTGGTTTATGGAAACCTCAATTCTGAATAGAGTCTCTTTTTTTTAGCAAGATGTAATTGGTTTATGATGAATAAAATTTGGAAGCGTAGTATTGCATTTTCTTTTTTTGTTTGTTTTTCTTATAGTATTGCATTTTCTTTAAATGACAAATTTGTGTTGGTATTTGTATTGATAATGTAAACTGAATTATTATCTAAATGAATTCTTAACAGTTAAGTAAATTCTGAATATGACATATTCTTTGAAGCTTGTTTATTCACAATTACTTGAGCAAATAGACCATCAAGATTTTTACACTTAATAAGGTTCTATATTAATTTTATTATAATTATAAAGAAATAATAGGCATCTAAGGGTCCTTCTGAGAATAGTTACCCAGGTTAGAGGACTTGACTTGTACTGACTTATATGGGTTCTATTAAGTTTTTAATCAAATCTACGTGTCGATGGGGAGAAAAACTAAAGTTCTAATAAGGAAGCTGTAACATAATAAAAATATCAGTAAACTTGGAATCAGGAGACCTGGGTTTGATTACTATTTCTCCTATTTTCCAAATGTGTGCCCTCAGACAAACTGCTGCCTTTGAACTTCAGTTTTCTTTATGTATGAAATAGGGAGAGTAGTTAAGCTTATGTGCTTATGAAGATAAATAAATTTTGGGAACACTCAGCACAAAGTAAGTACTCTGTTTTTCTGTGGAGAAGCTATTACAGTTAAAAAATCAGAAAATGCATTCTTTCTTTAAAGATTATAGATATAATTTAACCCACACTGTTAGTAACAGATTTATAATTGTAAGCTTGGATGTTTTTAGAATTTTAGGGGCTGGGATTTTAATATAGGCCTTACACAGTAATTATCACATAGTATTTCTATAAATTTATATTTATATATTGTATATTATATATTATAAATAATAAAATATAATTAATGTATATACAATATATTGTATTTCTATAATTTTGTTTATATGCTACAGTAGTGTACAAATAAGAACTATATTCCAATAAACTGGCCTTTTAGAACTCAAAAACATAATAGAGAGCAGAAGTGTAACTAGCCTTTTATATCTGACAAAACTGTGAGAGAATAGATTTGAGAAGATCTGAAAAACTGACTTTTTTAGAACCAATTAGGTGTTCAGAACATAAGGATGAAGTGAAAGCCTAGTTAGACAAATGATACTGGTGCCAAACAGCAGGGTCTTATTTTCATAATAATTATATACTAGAGGAAAGAAGGGCACTTCTAGGTCTTCACAGCTAAATCAAATAATTGGAATGAATATATTGATCTAACATCACTTTGAAAAGGTTGTTAAAAACATGCTCAAATTTTTTTCCTATTTAGATTTACAAAGATTTTGTTCAACACGAAGGGTCAATATGTAATATAGAATGTAATTAAAGTAACAGCCAACTGTTAGGTACAGTACTAACTGCTTCATATGGTTTAATTTAATAATTTATGACTACTTTCCAAGGTGGTGACTGTTGTGATACCAGTCATACAGATGAGGACACTGAGGCTTAGAAAGAGTAAATGTTTTTCCCACCCTCAGCCTTAGCAACTTTAAACCCAGGCTGTGTGACTTGAGATTTCGTGGGGTTTTTTGTTTATTTCGCTTTGTTTTTGAGACAAAGTCTTGCCCTGTCACTCAGGCTGGTGTGCAGTGGCATGATCTTGGCTCACTGCAACCTCTGTCTCCAGGGTTCAGGCAATTCTCCTGCTTCAGCCTCCTGAGTATCTGGGACTACAGGCACGTGCCACCACGTCCGGCTAATTTTTGTATTTTTGGTAGAGACGGGGTTTCACCATGCTGGCAGGGCTGGTCTTGAACTCCTGACCTCAAGTGATCCATCAGCCTCAGCCTCCCAAAGTGCTGGGATTACAGGCATGAGCTACCATGCCCAGTGAGATTTCGCATTTTAAACTACTGACCATTTCTTTAAAAACTGAGTAGAGTTCTTAGTGACTGTAAGTCTGGTAGAATGCAGCAGCTTCCAGATCCATTGTATTTTCTTCCTACTGATAACACTTGCCTTTTAACAATACCTTCCACTGAGATAATGGCAAAATTTTTTGGCTGGGAAGGATGGCTGTTTATGTGAAGTAGCATACTATCAGAAAATGTTGTTTTAGCCAAAAATGCGGGATAATAAACCTCTCAAAGAGCTCAGTTTCTTGTTTCTTCCATACTGTAATTCACATTCTCAGAAGATGACCCTTTTGTTCAAATTGCAATGGATAATTTTAGAAATACTTTATATATGTGATCTGGAAAAGGGATGATACAGATTTATGACTTGGGCCAAGATGGACAAGGAATGAGCAGAGTTGCTGCTGTTTCACAGAATTCTTTTGTTCTTGCTGATGGAAACGTTGCTAGAACCATGAATCATTCTTTCGATCAGGGGGTGGTAAACTAATGGCTGCTGTGGGTAAATTGTGCAGGAGATCTGTTTTTGGAAGGCCATTAAGCTAAGCATTGTTATTGCATTTTTAAAGAATTGTTTTTAAAAAATAAGAACATGCAATGGAGATAGTATATTATTCTTAAAGCCTCAAATATTTACCATATGATGGTTACAAATGTTTGCTGACTTGCACTCTAAATAATATAACATGATATTTTAAAAAAAGGATACCTTTGGCTAATTCAAATTTTAACTATGAAAAAGAGTTAAAATGGATGGACAGTTAGCCAAAGATTGTTGTTCCCATAGCAAGCAACTCAACTGAGAACGGAGGTGGAAGGGACATAAGTTTGAAAAAGCTCTGACTAGCCTCCTGGTTTAGCCAGTAGAGGTGTGAATCTCAATGGGATGGCATCAGGATTTGCATCCATAGGGCCCATTCTTGCATCTTATTGGAGGAGAGAAAATGTTTTGTTCATCAAAAAGGGATGAGAGCTAGGCATGGTGGCTCATACATGTAATCCTAGCTACTTGAGAGGCTGAGGCAGGAGGATCACTTGAGGCCAGGAGTTCCAGACTAGCCTGGGCAGCATAGAGAGATGCTGTATCTAAAAAAATAAAATAAAAATTAGGTGTGATGTAACGCACCTATAGTCTCAGCTGCTCTGGAGGCTGAGGTCGGAGGATCGTTTGAGCCCAGGAATTTGAGGCTGCAATGAGCTGTGACTGTGCCCCCTAGCCTTGGTAACAGAACGAGATCCCCCTGCCCCCTTAAAAAACAAACAAAAACAAAACCAGGGTGGATGAGTTTAAAAAGTTTTGAGCACTACTGATACATGGGCATTCTTGGGGAAATTTAAAAAATAGTAACAAATTTGGTATTAACTCTTTAATCTGTTTTTACTTTCTAATTTTAAATTAAGGGTTTAGAGCAGTATAATCTTATAAATATTGTAGTTTTATCTTCTACTTTTACCCTTAGAATTTTTTAAAGTGTTCCCTTTTACCTATAGGAATTTATGCTTTTATGCTAGTTTCCTTAGTAGTGCAAGTGAACTGTGAAATGTTTCTCTTTTTCTGGCTCAGTTTAATGTCTGTTGAAAACTATTCAAAATGTCTGTTGTATGACTTGCTTATATCTTGCACATTGATATATACACATATTTGAGGTAATAGGTCATTTGTGTGATAGTATGAATTGTAGGGTCCAGAGTTAGATTGCTATGGTTTGACTCTCTTATGTGCTGTGTTTGAACTTGGGAAGGTCTCAATATCTTTTTAAATAAATTCTATAATTTTTTTATAGAATGGGAATAATGATAGTATATACCTCTCAGAGTTATGAGTAGTTCCATGTAAAACTTACCACACTTACCATAGGGCCTGGCATTCAGTGTGCAGCCAATATGTGTTAGCTATATTAGTATAATTTATCACACTGACTTTATAATCTGGTCATACTTTTTATGTCTTGAATGTTAAGAATTTGAAAGCACTTAGGGTCACAGAAAGTAACTCGTATATCAGAAATTGGGGATCTTGAGGGGTTATTTTTCCCCTGAAATAATATTGTATGGCAGATTACTGAGAAACCACATATATACAATATAGTAAGAGATTTTATTATTATATTATTTTAAATGTGTCTTTTAATTATTTACCAGTGAAATAAAAGCTAATTTAAATTAAAAGCTTAAGTTTATATTAAAGATATGGGGTTCTTACTAAGTTGAAAACTGAAAATCACATATGTATATCTGTAAATAATGGATTAATATTTATGAAGAATATGAATATGATTAATATGTTTATAAAGAATGTTTAGAAAAAGTAGAAAAGATTGTTTTATTTTAAAAAATATTTTTGTTTATTCTGTGTGTGTGTGTGTGTGTGTGTGTGTGTGTGTGTGTGTGTGGTATAGTTAAGAGCAAAAAGATTCATGGCCCCTGCTCTTTTGTAGTTAATGGTGAAGTAGAAAAACATTAAATTACACTTTTAAATGTATAATCACAAGCCAATATATTGAGTTAATAAAGGAAAGTCACAGGAAGTGTGCAACCAAGAAAACAGACTTGGATTGTGTAGAGTATAGAAAAACAAAGGAAGTTACATTAGAGGGAAGATCTGAGACACATGGAAGAGTTGTCTGGGCAAGGAAGTGTGGGGAAATGCAGAGTGTATGCTATATGATAAAGTCTGACAGGAGAGAGAGATTATGCGTAAATAACCTGAAAGAAGGCCATGTGTTTGAAACGTGAAAAGTGAGAGTTGGGGAAAGGGACTGGGAATGTGCCAGGTGAAGCTAGAAAAATAAGAAGTGACCATACATGCATTTCTGGGCTGATAGACCAAGTTAAGGATTTGGATCTTTATCCAAAGAGTGAGGAAAGCATCAGAAGTGTTTTAAGTAGGGGTGACTTGATCCAATATGTATTTTGGAAAGAACATTCTAATTGCAGTATAGAGAATAGATTTGAATGGGGCATGAGTGCATATGGGAAAGGTATGCATTTATTGCAAAGATTATTTGGACTGTTATGGAGATACAGGTAGATGGATTTAAAAATAGGAAGGAAAAATTAAGTTGAACTTGGTGACTGCTTGGATATTGGGAATATGATGGGAAGGAGGAAGGAATGAACTGTGTGCAAAATGCAGCTCCTTGGTTTCTGGCTTCCAAGGTTGGATAAATGGGGTTGACATCCACCCAGGTAGGGAACACTTTAGTGGGGAATGTTTTCATGAGGATCCATCAATTCAGTTTTGCATATGTTGAGTTTCAGATGCTTTGGGGCTCTAGAGAGCTGTTTTAAGAAAGTTTGCTATGCAAGTCTATGCTATAAATAGAAATTTGGCAATCATTGTTATAACAATTGTCCAAAGAGAGAGTATATAGTGAGAAGAAAAGAGGATCTGGAACTGGACTCTGGTACCTAGGATCTTAAGGAACTTCACTATTTAATGGCTATATAGAGGAGTATAAGCCTAAAAGAAAAATGAGAAGGAATGGTTGGAGAGGAAGAAAGCAAGCCAAGGAGTGTCACAAAAGTTAAGAGAAGATAGTTTGCAAATGAGGAAGTGTTCAACAGTTAGGTGAAATATTATGGGACATTAAATAAGGTATAGATTTAAAAATGCTTATTGGAGTTATTGATAATTGAAGGTGAACTTTTGATAAGAGCTATTTTTTGTAAAGTCATGAGTGTGGGAGCTAGTGTGGAGTAGATTGAGGAGAGGATGGGATACGAAATTAGATGGACTATGGACCATTCTTTTAAAAACATGTTTCCGGAGAGGAAGAGAACGGGAAAGGGGTAGCCAGGATATTTGGGTGGGGAGGTGTTGGATAATAGCAGTTAGGCAGGATTTTTGTTTTTTCCTAAAGTGGATGCAAAATGAGCATGTTTACATGTAGATGGGAAGGAGTTGGTTGAGAGGAAGTTAGTGTACATACTAGAATGTGGAGGTCTAATTTATAGTGTAGGATTTCCGTGCAGTCAGAGAAGTTAGGATTCAAAGCATAAGTAGAGGGATTGGATCTTAAATATTTATTAAGAGGGACAGTTGTGTTAATAAGAGACAGAATTGGTACAGGTGTAGATAGGTTTACAGATTTGATAGGGAAGAAACAAAGCTTCAGCTTTAAAAAAGGTTCTCCTGTAAAGTAGGTTAGGTCATCTGCTGAGAAAATGAGGGGTGGGGAAGAGGATTCTTGGGAAAGAGAGGATAATAGCATTGTTTGTTAGTCTGTTTCCACTGTTCTTTCCAGAGACCCTTTCATGGTGGTACCTCAGGGACTGCTAAGAGGAAGCAAGTAGAGAGTCAAGCATTGAGATATGTGTTCCCTGATGCCACTTAAGTAAGATACTTTCTGAGTACCTTTACTTTAATGAAACCTACTATATTTGTCTTTTACATAATAGGTGAAGTATTACAGACACTTAGCACCTGATCACTTGCTGCAAATATGTCATCGACTAGGACCTCTTCTTGAACAAGAAATTCCTCAAAGTGTTCCTGGAGTACAAACTTTATTAGGAGCTGGAAGACAGTCTTTACTACGCACAAATAAAAGTATGAAAATTTTCTCATAGGATTTAGACATTTTTGTATGCATAAAAATACATGTGTTTAATAGGCTGCAAGCATGTTGTGTGGAAAGGATCTGCTCTGGCTGCGTTGCACTGTGGAAGACCACCTGAGTCACCAGTTAACTATGGTAGCCCACCCAGCATTGGTGAGTTGTTTGAGTTCACTAGTAGTTAATAGATTACATTTATTTTCCTTCTTTTTCTTGGTAGCGGATACTCTGTTTTCAAGGAAGCTGAATGGGAAATACAGACTTGAGCGACTTGTTCCAACTGCAGTGTATCAGCACATGAAAATGCATAAACGAATTCTTGGACACTTGTCATCTGTGTACTGTGTAACTTTTGATCGAACTGGCAGACGGATATTTACTGTAAGTAATTGCTAAAGTATTATTTATATTCATTAATTCTATTAATATCCATTCTTACTTTAAGGGTTCTGATGACTGTCTTGTGAAAATATGGGCAACAGATGATGGGAGGTTGTTAGCTACCTTAAGAGGACATGCTGCTGAAATATCAGACATGGCTGTAAACTATGAGAATACCATGATAGCAGCTGGAAGTTGTGATAAAATGATCCGAGTCTGGTGTCTTCGAACCTGTGCACCTTTGGCTGTTCTTCAGGGCCATAGTGCATCTATTACATCACTACAGGTAATTGTCTTAATCCCTATACATTGTTGTTGTAAAGATTTTTTTTCTGTGATTGTCTTTTCAGTTCTCACCATTGTGCAGTGGCTCAAAGAGATATCTATCTTCTACTGGGGCAGATGGCACTATTTGTTTTTGGCTCTGGGATGCTGGAACCCTTAAAATAAAGTCAGTTTCTATTTTATTTCATAGATTAAATGATATTTTTAATTCTTTATTTTTTGTATTACAGCCCAAGACCTGCAAAATTTACAGAGCGCCCTCGGCCTGGAGTTCAAATGATCTGTTCTTCTTTTAGTGCTGGTAAGTTTCCCTCATTCTAATTTTCGACTTAATACTTCTTAACAATTGCTGTTATTCTTCATAGGTGGAATGTTTCTGGCGACGGGAAGCACAGATCATATTATTCGGGTTTATTTTTTTGGATCAGGTCAGCCAGAGAAAATATCAGAATTGGAGTTTCATACTGTAAGTATTGGTGAAAAGAATTAGATGAGTATACCCACTTTTTTGTTTATTTGTTTATATATAGGACAAAGTTGACAGTATCCAGTTTTCCAACACTAGTAACAGGTAAAATATTTGTCTAATTTAATTCTAATTTTTTCTTTGGGGGATCGGATTCCTTTTAATACAGGTTTGTAAGTGGCAGTCGTGATGGGACAGCACGTATTTGGCAATTTAAACGAAGAGAGTGGAAGAGCATTTTGTTGGATATGGCTACTCGTCCAGCAGGGTAAGAGGTCAAATTTGAAATATTATGTATATATAGTCAGTGTAAAACACTTCCTCACTTTCAGCCAAAACCTTCAAGGAATAGAAGATAAAATCACAAAAATGAAGGTTACTATGGTAGCTTGGGATCGACATGACAATACAGTTATAACTGCAGTTAATAACATGACTCTGAAAGTTTGGAATTCTTACACTGGTCAACTAATTCATGTCCTGATGGTGAGAAAAAATTCTAATCTTTATTTGATATATATGATTCTTTGACACTTCAAAAATATTTCAGGGTCATGAAGATGAGGTATTTGTTCTTGAACCACACCCGTTCGATCCTAGAGTTCTCTTTTCTGCTGGTCATGATGGAAACGTGATAGTGTGGGATCTGGCAAGAGGAGTCAAAATACGATCTTATTTCAATATGGTAATTATCATTCTCTTCATTTTATACCTACTAGTTTTCTTACTGTTGGTTAAATATATTTCAGATTGAAGGCCAAGGACATGGCGCAGTATTTGACTGCAAATGCTCTCCTGATGGTCAGCATTTTGCATGCACAGACTCTCATGGACATCTTTTAATTTTTGGCTTTGGGTCCAGTAGCAAATATGACAAGGTAGAGTATGATGACTATATATCATGTCCTTATTCCAGTCTTTTATGGACTTTTCTTTTTGCAGATAGCAGATCAGATGTTCTTTCATAGTGATTATCGGCCACTTATTCGTGATGCCAACAATTTTGTATTAGATGAACAGACTCAGCAAGCACCTCATCTTATGCCTCCCCCTTTTTTGGTTGATGTTGATGGTAACCCTCATCCATCAAGATATCAAAGATTAGTTCCTGGCCGTGAAAATTGCAGGGAGGAGCAACTCATCCCTCAGATGGGAGTAACTTCCTCAGGTAGGTGCTCATTTTCTTAGACAATCAAATTTATATTCGTAATATTTTGTGTGGTATTGTATAGGACTGAATCAAGTTTTAAGTCAGCAAGCAAACCAGGAGATCAGCCCACTGGACAGCATGATTCAAAGACTACAACAGGAGCAAGACCTGAGACGTTCTGGTGAAGCAGTTATCAGTAATACCAGCCGTTTAAGTAGAGGTAAGCAGGTATTCTATTTTAAGTGAAATATTGTAGAACTTAATATAGTAACTTTTTCACTTAGGCTCCATAAGTTCTACCTCAGAGGTTCATTCACCACCAAACGTAGGACTAAGACGTAGTGGACAAATTGAAGGTGTACGGCAAATGCACAGCAACGCACCAAGAAGTGAAATAGCCACAGAGCGGGATCTGGTAGCTTGGAGTCGAAGGGTGGTAGTACCCGAGCTATCAGCTGGTGTAGCCAGGTAAGGGAAGTTGTGAATTTTTATGTACCATACTAGATTAATGCATATGGCTTTTGTCTTTCAGTAGGCAAGAAGAATGGAGAACTGCAAAGGGAGAAGAAGAAATAAAGACTTACAGGTCAGAAGAGAAAAGAAAACACTTAACTGTTCCAAAAGAGAATAAAATACCCACTGTCTCAAAGGTACATATTAATTATTTTGATGTTTAATATTTTCTGTGAATAAATTTAATTTATTTTTTTCTAGAATCATGCTCATGAGCATTTCCTGGATCTTGGAGAATCCAAAAAGCAACAGACAAATCAACACAATTATCGTACAAGATCTGCATTGGAAGAGACTCCTAGACCCTCAGAAGAGATAGAAAATGGCAGTAGTTCTTCAGATGTAAGATATCAGCACATTCATAAATTAGATGTATGCAATAAGACATGTATTCAACATATCTTAGGAAGGCGAAGTAGTTGCTGTCAGTGGTGGAACATCCGAAGAAGAAGAGAGAGCATGGCACAGTGATGGCAGTTCTAGGTAAATGAATGCTTTTTATTTTTCCAAATGTTGTGTTATCTAATAATCCCTTCTCTCCTTCTAGTGACTACTCCAGTGATTACTCTGACTGGACAGCAGATGCAGGAATTAATCTGCAGCCACCAAAGAAAGTTCCTAAGAATAAAACCAAGAAAGCAGAAAGCAGTTCAGATGAAGAAGAAGAATCTGAAAAACAGAAGCAAAAACAGATTAAAAAGGAAAAGAAAAAAGTAAATGAAGAAAAAGATGGACCAATATCACCAAAGAAAAAGAAGCCCAAAGAAAGAAAACAAAAGGTTTGGTTTTTAACATTACAAATTTGGTGTTTTTACTTAACAATTATTACTTAAATTTTGTCAGAGATTGGCTGTGGGAGAACTAACTGAAAATGGTTTGACATTAGAAGAATGGTTGCCATCAACATGGATTACAGATACCATTCCCCGAAGATGTCCATTTGTGCCACAGATGGGTGATGAGGTACTTTAAAAGTTTTAAATTATCCATTTTTCCCAGGTTGTAAGATTATGACTTTATTTTTTAGGTTTATTATTTCCGACAAGGACATGAAGCCTATGTCGAAATGGCCCGGAAAAATAAAATATATAGTATCAATCCCAAAAAACAACCATGGCATAAAATGGAGCTACGGGTATGACATTGATTTATTATTTAATAGCCCCAAGATGGTTCCTTATATTCTCTGTCTCTCTCAGGAACAAGAACTTATGAAAATAGTTGGCATAAAGTATGAAGTGGGATTACCTACCCTTTGCTGCCTTAAACTTGCTTTTCTAGATCCTGATACTGGTAAACTGACTGGCGGATCATTTACCATGAAGTAAGGACTGTTGAAAGAGGCAATGGTTTTCTGACCTAATCAATTTGTTTCTGTTTGTAATTAGATACCATGATATGCCTGACGTTATAGATTTCCTAGTCTTGAGACAACAATTTGATGATGCAAAATACAGGCGATGGAATATAGGTGGGTAATTTATTTAGAAGCTATCGATGTTTAGAATGATGAGTTAGTTTTTGTTCTTGGCCAGGTGACCGCTTCAGGTCTGTCATAGATGATGCCTGGTGGTTTGGAACAATCGAAAGCCAGGAACCTCTTCAACTTGAGTACCCTGATAGTCTGTTTCAATGCTACAATGTTTGGTAAGGAAATATTTGTTGTATTTTAGTTCACCTTTTTTAATATAATGATTTTTCTTTCTTTAAGCTGGGACAATGGAGATACAGAAAAGATGAGTCCTTGGGATATGGAGCTTATACCTAATAATGGTAAGTGTGTGTTAGGCTTTTTGTTTCTCCATTGTATTTGCAATGATCTGCTTTTCTATTTCAGCTGTATTTCCTGAAGAACTAGGTACCAGTGTTCCTTTAACTGATGGTGAGTGCAGATCACTAATCTATAAACCTCTTGATGGAGAATGGGGTACCAATCCCAGGGATGAAGAATGTGAAAGAATTGTGGCAGGAATAAACCAGTTGATGACACTAGGTAAGTAAAGCAACACGCGAGTATAGAAAAAAAATAAATTTACAAACTTATCTATTTATTTTAGATATTGCCTCAGCATTTGTGGCCCCCGTGGATCTGCAAGCCTATCCCATGTATTGCACAGTAGTGGCATATCCAACGGATCTAAGTACAATTAAACAAAGACTGGAAAACAGGTTTTACAGGTTAGAACCATTTGATGTAGCTACTATCAAAGAAGTTAAAACTTCTATATTTTGTTTTTTTAAGGCGGGTTTCTTCCCTAATGTGGGAAGTTCGATATATAGAGCATAATACACGAACATTTAATGAGCCTGGAAGCCCTATTGTGAAATCTGCTAAATTCGTGACTGATCTTCTTCTACATTTTATAAAGTAAGTTATCTTTTCATATGTAATTATGATAGATCTTACATGTTAACATTTCCTTGTTATGTAGGGATCAGACTTGTTATAACATAATTCCACTTTATAATTCAATGAAGAAGAAAGTTTTGTCTGATTCTGAGGTATGTAATATTTCATTATTATTACCATATTGTTTTATGAATCTGGTAAATTCTTGCCTCAAAGGATGAAGAGAAAGATGCTGATGTGCCAGGAACTTCTACTCGAAAAAGGAAGGTAATATAGTTTTAGTTTTAGCAGAAGTACTTTTTATTAATATATTTGAACACTTTTATCACAGGACCATCAGCCTAGAAGAAGATTACGTAATAGAGCCCAGTCTTACGATATTCAAGCATGGAAGAAACAGTGTGAAGAATTGTTAAATCTCATATTTCAATGTGAAGATTCAGAGCCTTTCCGTCAGCCGGTAGATCTCCTTGAATATCCAGTAAGTATTTTTGAAAATATTTTCTTTACCTGAATCATAACACCACCTGTTTTCCCTCTCCTAGGACTACAGAGACATCATTGACACTCCAATGGATTTTGCTACCGTTAGAGAAACTTTAGAGGCTGGGAATTATGAGTCACCAATGGAGTTATGTAAAGATGTCAGACTTATTTTCAGTAATTCCAAAGCATATACACCAAGCAAAAGATCAAGGGTATATAATTACATTATTTTCTTTTATGACTAAATGGTTGAACACTTTTTTTTTTCCCTCACAGATTTACAGCATGAGTTTGCGCCTGTCTGCTTTCTTTGAAGAACACATTAGTTCAGTTTTATCAGATTATAAATCTGCTCTTCGTTTTCATAAAAGAAATACCATAACCAAAAGGAGGAAGAAAAGAAACAGAAGCAGCTCTGTTTCCAGTAGTGCTGCATCAAGGTATTTAATTTCTTTTAAATACCACTAGCTGAAAGAGTGACTGACAATACTATTTTATTTACAGCCCTGAAAGGAAAAAAAGGATCTTAAAACCCCAGCTAAAATCAGAAAGCTCTACCTCTGCATTCTCTACACCTACACGATCAATACCGCCAAGACACAATGCTGCTCAGATAAACGGTAAAACAGAATCTAGTTCTGTGGTTCGAACCAGAAGCAACCGAGTGGTTGTAGATCCAGTTGTCACTGAGCAACCATCTACTTCTTCAGCTGCAAAGACTTTTATTACAAAAGCTAATGCATCTGCAATACCAGGGAAAACAAGTAAGACTCACTTTCTAAATTGAAATGTATATCTTAATTTTTAAATTTTGTTTGTATGTTTTAGTACTAGAGAATTCTGTGAAACATTCCAAAGCTTTGAATACTCTTTCCAGTCCTGGTCAATCCAGTTTTAGTCATGGCACTAGGAATAATTCTGCAAAAGAAAACATGGAAAAGGAAAAGCCAGTCAAACGTAAAATGAAGTCATCTGTACTCCCAAAGGCGTCCACTCTTTCAAAGTCATCAGCTGTCATTGAGCAAGGTAAGGTATTACTTGTATCTTTCAAGATACAGCATATATTAAGTGTACTGTTGTTCCCTTTTAGGAGATTGTAAGAACAACGCTCTTGTACCAGGAACCATTCAAGTAAATGGCCATGGAGGACAGCCATCAAAACTTGTGAAGAGGGGACCTGGAAGGAAACCTAAAGTAGAAGTTAATACCAATAGTGGTGAAATTATACACAAGAAAAGGGGTAGAAAGCCCAAAAAGCTACAGTATGCAAAGCCAGAAGATTTAGAGCAAAATAATGTGCATCCCATCAGAGATGAAGTACTTCCTTCTTCAACATGCAATTTTCTTTCTGAAACTAATAATGTAAAGGAAGATTTGTTACAGAAAAAGAATCGTGGAGGTAGGAAGCCCAAAAGGAAGATGAAGACACAAAAATTAGATGCAGATCTCCTAGTCCCTGCAAGTGTCAAAGTGTTAAGGAGAAGTAACCGAAAAAAGATAGATGATCCTATAGATGAGGAAGAAGAGTTTGAAGAACTCAAAGGCTCTGAACCCCACATGAGAACTAGAAATCAAGGTCGAAGGACAGCTTTCTATAATGAGGATGACTCTGAAGAGGAGCAAAGGCAGCTGTTGTTCGAAGACACCTCTTTAACTTTTGGAACTTCTAGTAGAGGACGAGTCCGAAAGTTGACTGAAAAAGCAAAAGCTAATTTAATTGGTTGGTAACTTGTACCAAAATATTTTACTTCAAAATCTATAAAGCAGGTACAGTTAAGGAATAAGTAGAACTAAGGCTTCTGCTTCCTTGCTGCTGTGGTGGAGTAGGGAATGTTATGATTTGATTTGCAAAAAAAAAAAAAAAAAAAAAAACAAACTTACGAGACACTTCACTTCTTTAAATGAATATATATATATATATATAAATATATACATATATATTTTAAATGTTTGCTATTTATTGCCCTTAGATAGGTTATGCATTTTCACATTCATTTCATTCACTGTTTGAAACGAAAGAAATTGATCTATAATGAATTCCTGATTTATTTATAGAAAAGACAATTCTGCTACACTCTTTAGGAGCATAATATTCCTAGTGATAGAGCATTTCATGTTAAAATGAATTATTTTTGACCAAGTGAGGTACATTTCTATTGATACAAGTCATGCCCCTAAAAGATAGATGTTATACAGAGTAGCAGTGAATTAAGAAATGTTTCCTCTAAAAGATAAATATAAAATTTCCACCATTTGATACCCTAAACAGTTTAATTTTAATTATAGAATGTTCATCTACAAAGTATCTAGAGGAGGCTTTTGCTTTATTCCATTTCTGCCAAACAAGAGAAAATGTACTGATGAAGGGAAACATATCCACATTGGAAAACATTTGACTGTCTAATTTTTCAGACCTTGATTCTTATATCACTCAATCTCTGTTTATTGTGCCAAAGACTGAGAATCAGTGCAGTGGAAAGCCTGTTTTTGACGTCAGGACAGCATACACTTTTCAATATTGGAAAGGCTATATATTCTAAAGAGCAAGTTATTAAAGAGTTATGCTGAGATATATCTTTTTTTGGTACTAATAGAAAATAATGCACTGGTGGGTCCTTTGACAGAGATGTTCTAGAGGAAATGTTTAAGTGGTTAAAGGATTCAAGGAAAATACAGGAAAAAAGGTATGGGATTTGATGTTTACTTGTTGATCTGGATTAATGTCATTTCTAAACTTTAGACATATCTAATAGCCTAAAATGACTTACAAAGAAACGTGTCTGTGTGTGTATGTGTATATATTGATAAATGGGTATAATTAAATATATATACAAACACATACTTATATACTATTACCCAGGTATAAATTCTTTTTTCAGGATTTTTTAGATAGCAGTAGAATAAAAATAATTTTAAAATGTCATACTTTATAGTTTAATTTTAAGGGGGAAATTGGTTATTTTCAATTATTAAAGGTTAAAATAGGCCAAATCACTTTTTATGCAATCATGTTTTATACAGTGGTCTCATTGCACATTGTGTTTTTTCTGCACTTTTTACGGTATCCTTATCATGCTGGTATGTCAATATACACCCTAAAGAAAAACTCCATTTAATGATTGTGCCTTGTATTCTATTATTTTTTGCATCATTAGTAAAATTAAGTTGTCTATTGTAAATGATAACTATATGACTTAGGAGAATGTATTGCTATATGTACTGCTATGGAAAAGGAAAGCAGTTATTTATTTGTTTATGGTACAGTTAGTTATTTTATACCTTAAAAACCAACATACTTACCATTTCTATTGTTTAAAAATTACTGTCCATTTTTTTAAAAATTTAAAGAATGTAGTATTTTCTGAGGACTGGTATGGTACAAAAATGTAATCAAAATTTTCAGATACTACATTTTTAAAAAGTGAGGATGGGGAAAATATGTATCAGCATGACCCTGATGTAGAAAAATAAAGTCTGCAATTGAACCTTGGCAAAATACATTACATAATTATTTCTGATAAGGATAAATATTAGCTGTCATTTAACTGTCGTGAAGAATGAAAAAGTGATACATTTGGGCTTTTTAGATCATTTGTAACTAAATTTGTACAGAAATTCTCCTGTGAAATTAAGTAAACCATTTTCCAGATCTTGACTGCATTGCTGAGATTTTGCAGTTGAAAAATAATTTCAAATTTTTCAGGTTTTTTGTATATTTATTTTTTTCTAACAAATATATTTAACTATAAAATTAAAATTCAGTAGTTAAACTCTTCATAATGCAGAAATGGATGGCTTGATTGTATAGAAAAATGAGTCTTTCAGTTACACCATTCTTGAAAATAATAGTGTATGTTTGAAATTTGTCATTAATTAGTTGCTTTTGAAGGCAATCTATTTGAAATATGTAATTTCCTGATGTTATCTGCATTGTGTTAAGAAAAAAATAATAGGCTATAAAATCAATTTTTGTAAAAAAAATGTACAGTTTTAAGTTGTGTACAGAAAAAGGAAGAGCGTACACAGTCTTAGAGTGGAATATACCTCTAGTACAGTGTATGTGTTAATTCCAACTCAAGCAAAGAAATGAGTATTTACCATCTTTCCTATAACATGTAAATGTATTATTCCTGTTCTACAGACACTGTATATTTATGACCTTATTTGGACATTATTAGACACTGGTTTCTTAGTAAAGCACAGTAACTTGGATCAGATTCTTTGTAACCGAAACACTTAAACATGTATTAGTAATACCAATATATTTAGATTTTATATTTTTATAATTTAGCTTCTATGCATTACAGAAGTTGAATTAAGAAATTTAAGTCATCACCATATTTTTGTTTTCTTTACCACTTGGGAAAATAATCCTCTTTGAGGCAGTAACACTATGTATGTACTGTTAATAGGCCAGAAAGAAATATTGGCAGTTGTCTTAGGTAAGCAATAAAAACATCTCCAATTTACTGAAAGTTCAGAAATATAACTCTTACATGCATGGAAAGTGTAAACCAATTTAGGTATTTCTAAGTACCCAACCCTAGTATTCTCTCCCTCAACTCCAACATTCTCAAGTCCCAGATGAAAAGTTTCAGTGGAGCATTAGTTTAAATATTTAGTCTAATCAGAGACTCACAGCCCTGGGCAATAGATACATAGCTTTTTAAAATTTTATCCTTTGTGACCTGCTATAGTGGCATTGGACTATTTTCTGCATGTATTATAAACTAAAGATTGGCCTTATTTCAATTGTTTTTATTGCACAACTTCACTACAAATTTAAAGACTGCTGGCATTATTATAAAACTGTCTTCCTCCAATCCAAGTAAATAAGTATGTGGAATATTTGTGAGCTGGATTAGGTAACATCTGAGACTTGGGATTGACTAAATTTAGTTATCACTTGGAAATGAATTACATAAGATACAGTAATCAGAGAAAATATCTTTATGCAGCATGTATGTTAACATCTAGAACTGTCCCTCATCTGCAGTGCAGTAGAGGAATCAGACATTTTAAGAAATGTATTCAAATATTTTTATCTTATATGTTAGCAGCATTTACATGTTTTCAGATATGATTTGTAATATAAATTAATTTCTCCAGTTAACAATGTTTACTTCAATTCTGACATTCCATTTTATACATATATACCTACTGTATATCTCTCTCAAATGTCAGCTAGAAGCAACTTTTTCAGTTTTCTATCTAATGAAAACGGATATATTCTGAATGTTTTTGTTACCTGAAATTTATTTTTGAGTAGGTTGAAAGGACCAAGATACTTGAGTGATTAAAGGACTGTAAGTGTTCTGCTTATATGCAGGAGTTACATGATTTTAAAAGTCATAATAGGGGAAGTAGTTTTATCATCTGATTACTCCTATTAACCTAAAAAGTATTTCTAACATAACAGATTGAGCAGTGGTTTTGTTACACTTAGGCAAGAATTTATTTTCCCATTAAAATTTGAAAAATACACTTTTCTTTGCTTCTACCCTTGCAGTTTCCCTTAGTTCCCCTAATTTCCAAGTGATCTGAACTAAAATTAATATTACATTTACTAAGAAACTATTTTTGTTAATTATACTGAGCAAAGTTTGCTCCAAATGAAAAGTCATTACGAACTATGTATAGTACCCAAGAAAAGGTCAAATTGAGTCAGAAGACTGTAAGTACCACTTTTGGCGCTCCAGAGATAAACCTTGTACACACTGCAGTAGAACAGTGAGTAGAAAATATGAGCTATAAATAGATATTATTTTTAGTTTTGATAGCTCTGTGTTGAAATACTTTTTTAATGCAGATAAAAATTATCAGGAAATTAACCTTATGGCACAGACCAAATACTTAGTGCATGGCTGAGTTTCTACAATTCAAGGAGCCAAGAAAATAGGTTCAAGATGGAATATAGTACATGCATATAAGGCAGATGCACACATGCTGGTTACTTTAAGATTGTGTGTGTTGATTAGTCACAATGATAGACTATAACATGAGACAATACAAAGTTACATTTTTGGACCATATTAAAACTGCAAGAAGACAGGGGTCTTACTGAAGATCTTTTAGAAAACTTAAATCCTGTCACAGGATATTTAGACATGTGTAGAATGTAGCTCAATTTTTAAAAAGTAACTGACCTAGAGGGTGAAAGTTGAAACTGACACATTTTCAAATTAAGATTATGCTTATTTTGTACAGAAAACAATGTTTAAACACAAGCAGATCTGTTGTATGTAATAAGTAACACAGAGTTTTAAAACAAATTAATTATTTAGCTTTATTGAAGTTTGTTTTTTTCCTTCCGAACCTGGAGTATCATATTATAAACAGCAGTTTCACACCAGAATAGCAGTGCCCTTTCTTTTTGTACATACTGATTGGACCTTTCTTTACTGTTACGTGGACACTTTCTATGTTAGTTTTGATGCATAATTCTTTGAATCCTTTTATACAAACTAGAATGTATGTGTAAGAATACCTGTCCCTGCAATGTAGTAACTACAAACTTATTTTTAAATAAATAGAAAACTTGTTTTTCTAAGCTATTTTGTAGAGCCTCATGATTTATTATTTGCTTTTTAAAGTTTTTTGGCATCACATAAAGCACTTAGTACATAATCTCAACAAGCTGCTTACCAAAGTGGTCATATGGCAGATACCATTATGTAAATGCTGGTTCATTAGAGTTTCCAGTGCCCTGTGTGTTTTGCAAAGTGTGAAAACTGTCAGTTAAAAGATATTTGGGTGCCGAAATGTAATTTAATTCCAAAACAACTGAAGGTCAAAAACTTATATGCCTTTTTATGTGTACATTTAATAAAACAATTTTATTGATTTCTTACCGTAAGTTACTGTGATGAGTGATAAATACTTCACTATTCAGATACTTTCGTAAGAGATACATTTCAGTGGAACACTTTGCATAAATATTTTCTCAAAAATGTGCAATTTCTGGGAAAAAAGGAATGATGGAAAGAAGGTTATTGCAGTTTTCCTAGAAATTTTGTCAGATTGGCATGCATTTTTATTGACTAAGAATCCCAATTTTAGCATGAAGACCATTAGATATGAATACATAAGGCCATAACATTTCAAATTAAGCACATGGAGTGATTTGTAATTTTGTGTTAATTTCTCCCTAAGATGTTTTGTTAAAATGATTTTGTATATAATAAATTTCTAAGTTGAGGAAGGAAGGTAAAAAAAATTCCTGATAACCTTTTCTTTATGAAGTCTGCTAATAACAATACCTAGTATATACTTAGAAGAACCAGCCAAGAAAAATTACCTTTCAGCAACCACTCTTTACTTATTTCTCTTTTGTAATAATACCAATTTTATGACCCAGGATTCCCCAGTATTTAACGGAAGTAAGATTAAAGACCAAAGCACAAAACCTCTGTTCCTTGCAATATAGTACTTCGTGTTTGTAATCAATGTGTGGTAAATTTAACACATTTACCACTTACTGATTAGTCTTTGGGAAAAGAATGGTGGAAGTCATTCAATGAAATACCTTTCTACCTAATTGGTTAGACATACTGGCAGCACAGTGTAATGAACTGGCCTGGAGTTGGGAAATGGGAATTTGACCTTCATTCCTGACAGGAAGTAGAGGAACCCCAGCAAAGTCGTATCTCAGAGCTTCATTTTCCTCATCTGTAAAGTTTTAAAGGTTGATTAAATTATCTGTGAGGTCTAATTCTGTTCAAATAGCCAGTGGTGATAATCTCATTTGTATACTGTCCTCTGTATTCATGGCTCAACTTTGGCTTTTATATTTAGTCCCTAAATAGAATACATCATTTAATGTGTAGCTTCCAGACAAGCTGTGTCTTGCGGCCATGACCTGATTGTTGTTAAGTGTGAGGTTTTCTGAACCCTTAGCAGAAGGACTTTTAATGTTTTTACAACACACTATTGTATTGCTATAAATTGTGAATTGCTTTAAAAGTACATGTTTACTAATAAAAAGAAGTACAGGCACACTTTATTTTATTGTGCTTTGCATTATTGCACTTTGCA